CCTTTAACTTCACTGTGTGACCCTGGAAAAATATCTTTCTTCTCTACTCCCACTGCTACTGCTGTATTCTAGATCTTCATCATCTGTTTTGTTTTTATTAAAATAATTTAAAAAGCGATATCAAACTTAGTTTTTCTGGGTCATTTGAGAATGAGTTGCTGACATGACCCTCCATCAACCCCACATTATTTCCTACATAATAAGATGGTTGTGTAAGTACAATGCAACCATCAAAATCAGGAAATAAACACTGTTACATTACTATTATCTAATCCTCATACCCATTCAAGCTTTGCCAATTGTCCGACTGTCTTTTACAGCAAAAGAATATAGTTCAGAATCACGTGTTACATTTAGAAGCTACATCTTTTTAGTGTCCTCGGTCTTTCCTTAACTTTGATAACCTTGACACTTCTGAAGATTACAGGCCAATTATTTTGTAGAATATCAGATAAAGCAGGTGTTTTATAGAATGTCATCACCAGTCTTACGTTATGCTTCTTTGGTAGTAAATATTACAGAACTGGTGCTGTATTCGTTTCATTGCATCCTTTTAGATGGTAGTGGTTTTGGTTTGTCCCATGACTATTGATGTTCATTTCAGCATCTTGCTTAAGGTGGTGTCTACCAGCCTTCTTCACTGTGAAGTTACTCTTTTCTCTTGTATAATTAATAAGTATTTTGTAGGCAGTACTATGTAAATATCCGTTTCGTTGCCAAACTTTCAGTGTATTTAGTTATTTATATCAGTATGGACTCATTTTATTTAATGGGTAATAATCTATTGCTAGCATCATTTGTTTTGGTGCTCAAATTCTCTTTGGTTTGGCCAGTAGGAGCCAAATCAGAAGTTGGCTTCTGTCAACTTTTGATATGTCCCTATCATTCTTTGACTACTTCCTTGCTTTCTAGCCCAATAAGATGTTCTAGGTTCATCCTGTACTTTCTCTATACCAGCCAAGGAATCCTGATGTGTGTGTGTGTGTTTTTTTTTTTTTTTTTTTTTTTTTTTTTTTTTTTTTTAGTATTAAATGGCATTTAGAATCCAAAATCTGGTTCCTAGATAATGCTCATTGTTATTGGACCATTGCTGCTCCCAGGCCTTCTCATAGACATAATGAGGAAATGAGGTTCTGACACCCCCATCACAGGCTCTCCCTACTGTGTGGATGCCCTCCTTATCTTGCTTGGGCTTTGGTACCCTATAGCAGGGTGCTCTTCCATGACAACTCTTTCTTAACTGTGGTTGGCTTCTGACACACTACACCAGGGCACCCCTCTCTCCTGATACGGATGCCTTCCTTGCTATACTTAGACTATGATATTCCACACCAGTCCACCTCCCTGCCCCAAATGTGGATGCTCTTTTCACCCTGCTTGGGCTCTGATTCTCCTCACTAGACTACTTGTCTCTTCCTCCCCCTCCTGATGGACTCACCCTGCTTAGGTCTGACCACAGTGTTGGGCTGCCCTCATCATCTCTTAACTAGACTTTTTTTTTTTTTTTTGAGATGGAGTCTTGTTCTGTCGCCCAGGCTGGAGTGCAGTGGTGCAATCTCGGCTCACTGCAACCTCCGCCTCCTAGGTTCATGCCATTCTCCTGCCTCAGCCTCCCGAGTAGCTGGGGCTACAGGCGTCTGCCATCATGCCCAGCTAATTTTTTTCTTTTTTTGTATTTTTAGTAGCAACGGGGTTTCACCGCGCTAGCCAGGATGGTCTCGATCTCCCGACCTTGTGATCTGCCCGCCTCGGTCTCCCAAAGTGCTGGGATTACAGGTGTGAGCCACCGCGCCTGGCCTTAACTAGACTATTATAACACAAAGCCTCCTAACTGATCTCCTTGCTTTCAATCTTCTTATACCTTTCACATTTCTGCAAGAGTGATCATTCTAAAATATAAGTCAAATCATGCCACTGCTCTGCTTAAAAACATTGTAATAGTTCCCTTTTGCTTAGAGAATAAATTTCAAGTTCCTTGGGCTGTCATTCAAGGATCTCTAGTATCTGACCCAAAGGTACCTTTCGTCCTCATTTCTTATTAGTTCCTTGGTATACTGTGCACTCCAACTATCGCCACTGGCTACTCCTTAGACATACCCCAGTACATTTACTCCTCTGGCTTTTTGCCTTTATCCTCTCCTCTGTCTGGCTTAGCCAACTCTCTTCACTGTCTGATAAAATCCCTCAGAGTCCTAGTTCAGATGTCTGCTATGGATGTCAGAGCCTGAATACAGTGAGGAAGATAACAATAAGAGGAAGGAATTACCTGGTGAAACCTCTCTGACCTCTATAGTCATAAACAGTCCCCTTTTTTTCTACTTCTGATGGAGTATTTACTTCATTCTCTCTCTTTTCACAATCAGCTGTTTACATATCTGTTGCCTCTGATTCATTGGCTGCTCCTTGAATGCACTCAACACAGGGCATTGCATCTAGTAGACCCTCAGGGAATGCTGATGGAACTTGTCAAGGGAATGAATTTTGGATGGTGAAGTTACCACAGCAGTGAATCTGTTGCTTTCATTTGAAGTCCATTCACAGGTCCCACTGAGGTCTGAGAGGCTCTGACTACAAGAAAGGGTTTGGAGTCTGGCATCCTTGGGTCTAGATATCTGCCCTGTGCCAGAGCTCTTTCTGAGAAAATGATATATTCACACTATTCTCCTCTTTAGTAAATTCCAAATATGTCTTTAAAAAAAAATCTACACTGTCATCCTAAATAAAATAATTCCTAGCTACAGGAATATAGGTATTTAAAGCTGCAAATAATAGCAGTGACATCATCCTACTAAAAAAGCCTGCCCCAAATTGTCTGAAGGCCAGCATTGTGATATGTGTCTCCTGACAGCCTATCCCTGCAGAGACCCTCAGTCTGTCTCTGCAGAGACACTTAGGCTGAAGTGTCAGCAAAGGAGGGTTTTAGACTTTCTCAGTGACTTTACCAGTCTGCACTTTTTGGAGCTGTGTGGGAAGCATCACAGGCTAGGTTCCTTGTAGCATGTGGGGGTTTCTAGAGGGGAAGAGAAAGATAGGAGTCTGTATTTCTTTAGATCCCACTACCAACCCCATTTGCTCCAGCCATAGCAGCATCTTGAACTTTTCTTGTTCTGATCATTCATTCTTCCGGGGCTTTGTCCAGGTTTTCTTTTCTACCCTGAGATTGAACTGTCTGATTTCAAAGCCTAGGCTCTTTTGTGTTTCATAATCATAGCACCGAATTTTTTTTTTTTTTTTTTTTAAAGATTGCTCATTTTTGCTTTTCCTGTCAGGTTTTCAGTCTCATTAAAATAATTTCTAAATTGAGATCAGAATATTTTCTAATATACAGATTCAATTTTTGCCTCCACAGGGGTTGAATCAAGGTATACTTACCTACAAGACTAACTCTTATTTTGATTTGGCCTGAGACACAGTAGAATGTTCCCAATTTAAGATTAGCACTATTCCATCTGCCTGGTGCTAATTGAAACTGAAGAGGAAGGAAAGCTTTTATTCTATAATTGTTTGGAGAGCAGCATGGAAAACTCCTTAGAATGTGATGAACTTGATATTTACTAGGTTTATAAGTTTTGGCAAGTGTTAAGCTCTCTGTGCCCCGATTTTCTTACCTGTAAAATGAGGGTAATAAAGCCAATTTTTAAAGGGCTGTTATTAGGTTAAATGATATGATTCTTGTAGGGTTGACTCTGGTTTTGACTTTGTCACCAACAGTGGGAGGTGGGAGTCATCAACCTAAGCATTGTCCCTGGCTTAGTATATGCCATAATTTCACACTAAAGCTACGTTTACTTCCATTATCTTATATAACCTTCATATTGTGATCAGAGAAAAAAAGATGGTGGTGGTGGTTCCCATTTGTCAAATAAGGAAATTGATACTCAGAGAAGTTGAGTGGCTTGTCTGAAAACAGAGACCTCTGACTCCTAGTCTGAGACTCCTTTTGTTCTTAACAAGTCTTAGGAGAGGGCCGTGTGGTGTAAAAAAAAAAAAAAAAAAAAAAAGAGGCCTTCAATTGAAAAGTCAAGAATGGGCTTGGTGCAGTGGCTCAAGCTTGTAGTCCCAGCACTTTGGGAGGCTGAGGTGGGAAGATTCCTTGAACCCAGGAGTATTTTTTCTTTTTCAGAAACAGGGTCTTGCTCTGTCACCCAGGCTATGTGATCATAGCCCACTGTAGCCTTGAACTTGTGGGCTCAAGCGATCCCCCTGCCTTAGCCTCCCAAGTAGCTAGGATTATACGCAGAAGCCACTGCACTAAGAATATCTTGATTTTGTAGTTTTAGCTAGGATAATTTGGGAAAGTCAACTCAGTTTCTACCTTATTTAAACAGAAATATGAATTATTCTTTTTAACTCACTTTGGCAAATAATTGTCGAGCATTTACTATGCCTTACACGGTGCTAGGCTTGTCCCTTCTGTCAAGCTGTTTATATTTCACTAAGGATAAGAGATACAGATAATTAGTTTAAGTGAAAAGAGTTATAACAAATGTGTATGTGGCAGAAGATAATGGTGGCTGTGGTGGGAGTGGTCCAGGAGGGTGCCACAGAGATAGCCGTGGGGCTGGGCATTGCTTCTGAGGAGAAATCTCAAAGGAGGGTATGTAAGAATTAATTGGATAATGGATATGAATGTGCTTTATTAGTTGCCACATAAATGCAGCTTTTTACAACTGTCAATTCTTACAGAAGGTGCCTCTTTTCTAGAAACCTTGGCTGACCGAGTAGAACACCATAGTTGGAGTCCAAACTTAATTAAAGTGAGAAGAAAGATTTTAGTAGATTGAGATTTTATATTAAAAAAAAAAAAAGCAAAAGCCTGTGTCTGAAGTTTTTGGAATCCAGGAGTCCTTAAAATGGGATGTGTATGCCTATTAAAATTGTCTTCTACTTTGATGACACAGTGGACCTCAGCCACTTTTGAGTTTATAAAGGACTTATTTATTATCACTTAAAAAAAAGCCACTTGTGCTCCTGCAGCATTTTAGATATTTAAAACAGCCTTGCAAACAAGTATGTATCCTGGGGAATAAAATGAATCAGGACAAGACAAAGAGAAATTGGGCGGCTGAGCCAAAGATATGTAATGTTTTTATTTTTTATATTTGTTTGGGTTCAGTAGATGTAATTATTGAGAGCTTTGTATGTGCTAGGCTTTGTATGAAGTACTGAGGGAACAGAGATGAATGAAGCATTTCGTAAACAAGGGGACATATAGTCTGGCTGGAGATACAAGACATCTGTGGTAAGTGATAAGCATTTTTATGAGGTACTCTAAAGAGTTATATTGTTCTTATTTCTGATTCTAGTAGCTGCTGCTGGTGGTGACAATGTCAAATAACGGCCTAGACATTCAAGACAAACCCCCAGCCCCTCCGATGAGAAATACCAGCACTATGATTGGAGCCGGCAGCAAAGATGCTGGAACCCTAAACCATGGTTCTAAACCTCTGCCTCCAAACCCAGAGGAGAAGAAAAAGAAGGACCGATTTTACCGATCCATTTTACCTGGAGATAAAAGTATAGTATTTGATTTTCTTCTCATCATTTATTTTTTATTTCCTTTTGCCTGTTTCTCTTGCAGCAAATAAAAAGAAAGAGAAAGAGCGGCCAGAGATTTCTCTCCCTTCAGATTTTGAACACACAATTCATGTCGGTTTTGATGCTGTCACAGGGGAGTTTACGGTAAGTCCTGGGTCACAGAAAGGTCTTTAGTCCTTCCTGTTAGTCTTGCATGTCTCTCTTACAGGGAATGCCAGAGCAGTGGGCCCGCTTGCTTCAGACATCAAATATCACTAAGTCGGAGCAGAAGAAAAACCCGCAGGCTGTTCTGGATGTGTTGGAGTTTTACAACTCGAAGAAGACATCCAACAGCCAGAAATACATGAGCTTTACAGGTATGAGAACTGCGTCCAGGGCAGTCTCAGCATGACTAAGTCCCTTGTTTTTCTTCCTGTGCAGATAAGTCAGCTGAGGATTACAATTCTTCTAATGCCTTGGTAAGTCTTTATTTACTCTATTTTGATGTGGGCCAGATGCATCTTGCTTTTCTTCTTTGCACAGAATGTGAAGGCTGTGTCTGAGACTCCTGCAGTGCCACCAGTTTCAGAAGATGAGGATGATGATGATGATGATGCTACCCCACCACCAGTGATTGCTCCACGCCCAGAGCACACAAAATCTGTGAGTCTTTGGGGACCTGGCCAGTTTTGTGAGGTCTTGCCAAAATTTTGCACTAATAATGCAGGTATACACACGGTCTGTGATTGAACCACTTCCTGTCACTCCAACTCGGGACGTGGCTACATCTCCCATTTCACCTACTGAAAATAACACCACTCCACCAGATGCTTTGACCCGGAATACTGAGAAGCAGAAGAAGAAGCCTAAAATGTCTGATGAGGAGATCTTGGAGAAATTACGTAAGGAATTTGTAGCTTTCTGAACCTTTCTTAAAATGATTCATGGTCTCTGTTTCTTTCAAAGGAAGCATAGTGAGTGTGGGCGATCCTAAGAAGAAATATACACGGTTTGAGAAGATTGGACAAGGGTTAGTAGGGGCATTTTCTTTCCCTGGAGAAATTTCCCTCTTTCTCCGCCACCTTACTGTTCAGTGCTTCAGGCACCGTGTACACAGCAATGGATGTGGCCACAGGACAGGAGGTGAGTATCCACCACCCACTGTTGCTCCTTTATGGTTGCACATTGAATATACTCTTGATTTCAGGTGGCCATTAAGCAGATGAATCTTCAGCAGCAGCCCAAGAAAGAGCTGATTATTAATGAGATCCTGGTCATGAGGGAAAACAAGAACCCAAACATTGTGAATTACTTGGACAGGTATGGAGTGGTGGGTCCCATCAGAGGGAAAGTTCTCTCTCACCCTTTATCTGTATTCCTGCAGTTACCTCGTGGGAGATGAGCTGTGGGTTGTTATGGAATACTTGGCTGGAGGCTCCTTGACAGATGTGGTGACAGAAACTTGCATGGATGAAGGCCAAATTGCAGCTGTGTGCCGTGAGGTAAGGCCAAGGGCCAAGCAGTCTTGGGTAGATCTTTCTCCCCCTGCCCACACCACTTCAATAGTGTCTGCAGGCTCTGGAGTTCTTGCATTCGAACCAGGTCATTCACAGAGACATCAAGAGTGACAATATTCTGTTGGGAATGGATGGCTCTGTCAAGCTAAGTAAGTAGGAGCCTTAGGAATGATAATACTTCTGTATGTTCTTTCTCTTATTTTTCTTTTCTAGCTGACTTTGGATTCTGTGCACAGATAACCCCAGAGCAGAGCAAACGGAGCACCATGGTAGGAACCCCATACTGGATGGCACCAGAGGTTGTGACACGAAAGGCCTATGGGCCCAAGGTTGACATCTGGTCCCTGGGCATCATGGCCATCGAAATGATTGAAGGGGAGCCTCCATACCTCAATGAAAACCCTCTGAGAGTGAGTGTTACCAGTTCTATTTCAAGTTATTTAGCTCAAGGTGATTCACCATTTTTATTGCCAGGCCTTGTACCTCATTGCCACCAATGGGACCCCAGAACTTCAGAACCCAGAGAAGCTGTCAGCTATCTTCCGGGACTTTCTGAACCGCTGTCTCGAGATGGATGTGGAGAAGAGAGGTTCAGCTAAAGAGCTGCTACAGGTAACTGTCCTTATGCAGGGAAGCACCTAATTGTGAGTCATAGGTTCTATTCTCATTTTTACAGGTGAGAAAACTGAGGTTTCAAGTGTTTAGTAACTTTTCCATGATAGCTGGTAAGTAGCAGATCCAGGATTTCAGCCTGTTTCATGTGTCTTTTGCTATTTTTCTCCTTTCTAGCATCAATTCCTGAAGATTGCCAAGCCCCTCTCCAGCCTCACTCCACTGATTGCTGCAGCTAAGGAGGCAACAAAGAACAATCACTAAAACCACACTCACCCCAGCCTCATTGTGCCAAGCCTTCTGTGAGATAAATGCACATTTCAGAAATTCCAACTCCTGATGCCCTCTTCTCCTTGCCTTGCTTCTCCCATTTCCTGATCTAGCACTCCTCAAGACTTTGATCCTTGGAAACCGTGTGTCCAGCATTGAAGAGAACTGCAACTGAATGACTAATCAGATGATGGCCATTTCTAAATAAGGAATTTCCTCCCAATTCATGGATATGAGGGTGGTTTATGATTAAGGGTTTATATAAATAAATGTTTCTAGTCTTCCGTGTGTCAAAATCCTCACCTCCTTCATAACCATCTCCCACAATTAATTCTTGACTATATAAATTTATGGTTTGATAATATTATCAATTTGTAATCAATTGAGATTTCTTTAGTGCTTGCTTTTCTGTGACTCAACTGCCCAGACACCTCATTGTACTTGAAAACTGGAACAGCTTGGGAATGCCATGGGGTTTGATAATCTGCCAGGGACATGAAGAGGCTCAGCTTCCTGGACCATGACTTTGGCTCAGCTGATCCTGACATGGGAGAACAACCACATTTTTCTTTGTGTGTGCTTCTAGCAGCTGTTCGGGAGGACCTTGACCCAATAGTGTTCCCATGCTGTTTCTTGTGAAATGCTCTCGGCTATGTAGCAGCTTTTGATTCCCTGCATACCCTAGGCTGCTGCCCCTATCCTGTCCCTTGTTTATAACATTGAGAGGTTTTCTAGGGCACATACTGAGTGAGAGCAGTGTTGAGAAGTCGGGGAAAATGGTGACTACTTTTAGAGCAAGGCTGGGCATCAGCACCTGTCCAGCTCTACTTGTGTGATGTTTCAGGAACTCAGCCCCTTTTTCTGCCTAGGATAAGGAGCTGAAAGATTAACTTGGATCTTCTAATGGTCCAAATCTTTTGGTCACAATAAAGAGTCTCCAAATTAGAGACTGCATGTTAGTTCTGGATGGATTTGGTGGCCTGACATGATACCCTGCCAGCTGTGAGGGGACCCCGTTTTTAAGATGCATGGCCAAGCTCTCTGCAAATGGAAATGCTTACACTGGGTGTTGGGGATGTTTGCTACCTCCTGCTATTTTTGTGGTTTTGGTTCTCCCACTATGGTAGGACCCCTGGCCAGCATTGTGGCTTGTCATGTCAGCCCCATTGACTACCTTCTCATGCTCTGAGGTACTACTGCCTCTGCAGCACAAATTTCTATTTCTGTCAATAAAAGGAGATGAAAATATTCTATTGGAGTATGCCTTTCTTTTTTCTCTTCGT